ACAGCAAGAAAATAATAGAGCTGGAGTTTTCTGATTTTTCTGAGTCCAGAATTTGTTTCACTGTTCTCATTTCAGCTCTCTCTAACAGGATGAATGACCTTGATTTCAGAATCCCCAAGCAGGTGGTGAGATCCAAAACTGAGACAAAAGAAACGGGGCTGTTCCAAAAAAAAAGCTAGGTGGCAGGTGTCTAACATGCCAGGGAGCTAAAACAGAGTGTGTGAGTTTCAGCAGCAGGTTGAATTTAGAATGGGGAAGGAGACCAGAGGAGACGCCAGACAGGATGACTTTGTCCCATTGGCCTGGAGGCAGCCCCATGTTTCTCCACCCCTCATATCACTCACCAGTTTGTAATAGTATCTTTGAATGACGATCTGATTAAGGTCCGTCTCCTCCATTAGTCCACAAGTTTCGGGGGTACATCTACTTTGCTCATTTCCATATCCCCAGAGTCTAGCACAAGGCCTGGTACATAGTAGGTGCTCAATAAATATGTTAGATGAAAGGAAGATAACACCTCTATGTACTAGCAGTGAGACTCCAGGCATGCAATTTCTCTCTGTCCTTCAGTCCCTTCATCTCAAGGTTTAATTTAAATATGGTAACGCCTGTATGCAACTCCCAGCATCCAGTAGGCACTCACTAAACACAGTTCTCCACCCTCCTTTTTTCCTCTGCCCCTCCCTCGGTTTTCCCACTACTTCCTGCATGGTGACACACCCATAGTTTGGAGCCATAAAACCCAACCCAGGTTGGACTCTCACCTCTCCAGCCCCTTCTGCTCCGGCCCTGTCCTCAAATTGGGGGGCTGATGTCCCCATACACCTGGCTCTGGGTTCCCCTAACCCCAGAGTGCAGGACTAGGACCCGAGTGGACCTCAGGTCTGGCCAGGTCGCCATTGCCATGGAGACAGCAACAGTCCCCAGCCGCGGGTTCCCTAAGTGACTGGTTACTCTTTAACGTATCCACCCACCTTGGGTGATTAGAAGAATCAATAAGATAACCGGGCGGTGGCAGCTGGCCGCACTCACCGCCTTCCTGGTGGACGGGCTCCTGGTGGCTGTGCTGCTGCTGTGAGCGGGCCCCTGCTCCTCCATGCCCCCAGCTCTCCGGCTGGGTGGGCTTGGCCATGGTCAGCGTGAACGCGCCCCTCGGGGCTCCAGTGGAGAGTTCTTACGGTAAGTGGGGCTGGGGGAAGACTGGACAGGGCGCTCCCACTAATTCGCCCACTCTTGCTCACAGGTGTCACCGAGGCCCTCCAACCTGCCCTTCCAGCCAGCAGTGGAGGACAGGCTCCCAGGCCTCCCAAGTCTCAGGCTTTTCTTCCTCTGCCCTCACTCTCTGCCTTCTACATCAAGACTTTACTTCCCCAGATTGATTGGCAGCCCTTGAAAATGTCTGCACAGAAGGCAATGAGGGCTGGAGGGAGTGAGAAGAACAGAGTGCACCATGAGCTTCAGACAGCCAGGACCAGCTGTGTAATTTTCAGGGCCCCGTCCAAAACAAAAATGCACAATCCCTTGTTCAAAAGTCATGATGAATTTTAGGACAACCACAGCAGAGCACTGAACCAGGAACCAGGACTTTCTAAGGGTTGGGTTGCCTGTGACTGCACTGGCGATACCCCCACAAAGCCCACTCTGAAGGTAGGAGACGGGTGGAGAGAAACAGGGGGATGGCAAGGGGGATACGAAACAGGGAGAGGGAGGAGGGGGAAGAGGATGGACGTCTACCAGGCCCCACTTGGTGCTTGATTTATGCCATCTCATTTCCTTCTCAAACCACCCTTTGAAGTTGATTGTACATTTTACAGAAAAGGAAACTGAGGCTCGGAGAGGAGAATCATTTACCCAAGGTCCCAGTTAGTAGACGGTAGGTGCCTGAATGTAAATCCAGGTCTCTGCCTGCTCCGGGAGGGGGTGGGGGTGAGGGAAACAGGAGAATGTGATGGGAAAATCCGAGATGGAGCCAGCCTGGGCCAGAAACACTGGGAGCTGTGGGAGACGGAGAGGGGCAGGGTGGGATCACAGGGAGCAGGAGCGGGGAATTGGAGGTGAATCTGGCCCTCCCAAACTTCCAGTCCATTCTGCTCCCAGGGGAACCGGGAAACTGCGGGGGAACTGGAAGGGAGCTCCCAGAACAAGGATCCAGAAGATTGGCATCTGGGGCCTGGGATTTAGGTTTCTAAATCGTGGGCCATGGGGCAGCCTTATCTCTGCAAAAGCATTGAGGGTAGAAGTCAATGATTTGGGAAGTTATTGAATTAGGGGATCTCGGAGGTAGGCTGTCAGTGCCTGATAGTATCAGTTAGAATGCCTGACTTGGGGTGACAATGGCTTGGAGGGGTGGGTGAGTCAAGGGTCAAATGAGTGCCCGTGAGTCATGATGCCTGCCTTGTACAATTGATAACTGAACATCGGTGAGTTAGGGCCCCAGCAGTTGTAATTAGCACCCCGGGTGTCAGCCAGAAACCAACAAACAGCCAAATCCCTGCAGCCCCGCCCAGCCTATCCACCGGCGGGGGACCGATTAACCATTAACCCCCACCCCTCCCCGGCAGAGCCTCCACCCCTTCACAGAGGCTAGGCCAAGACTCCCAGCAGATCTTCCCAGAGGACGGTTTGAAAGGAAGGCAGAGAGGGCACTGGGAGGAGGCAGTGGGAGGGCGGAGGGCGGGGGCCTTCGGGGTGGGCGCCCAGGGTAGGGCAGGTGGCCGCGGCGTGGAGGCAGGGAGAATGCGACTCTCCAAAACCCTCGTCGACATGGACATGGCCGACTACAGTGCTGCACTGGACCCAGCCTACACCACCCTGGAATTTGAGAATGTGCAGGTGTTGACGATGGGCAATGGTAGGTGGGGGCAGATGTGCCCAGGTGTGCCACTGAAGCCTCACTCCCTTCTCTCCTGGCGCAGACACGTCCCCATCAGAAGGCACCAACCTCAACGCGCCCAACAGCCTGGGTGTCAGCGCCCTGTGTGCCATCTGCGGGGACCGGGCCACGGGCAAACACTACGGTGCCTCGAGCTGTGACGGCTGCAAGGGCTTCTTCCGGAGGAGCGTGCGGAAGAACCACATGTACTCCTGCAGGTGAGGAGCCTCAATTTCTTCAGCTGGGAAATTTCTCCATCCAACCATCCAAAGCCCTCCCCAGATTTAGCCGGCAGTGCGTGGTGGACAAAGACAAGAGGAACCAGTGCCGCTACTGCAGGCTCAAGAAATGCTTCCGGGCTGGCATGAAGAAGGAAGGTGAGCCTCGGCCCTCCCCGCCCCACCACCACCTCCCTCCTCACCTCTCTGTGCCTCCTCACAGCCGTCCAGAATGAGCGGGACCGGATCAGCACTCGAAGGTCAAGCTATGAGGACAGCAGCCTGCCCTCCATCAATGCGCTCCTGCAGGCGGAGGTCCTGTCCCGACAGGTACCGGGGTGATCCTGCCACCCACCCAGGGACTCCAGCATTTTCTTCCCTGTATCTCTCGAAGATCACCTCCCCCGTCTCCGGGATCAACGGCGACATTCGGGCGAAGAAGATTGCCAGCATCGCAGATGTGTGTGAGTCCATGAAGGAGCAGCTGCTGGTTCTCGTTGAGTGGGCCAAGTACATCCCAGCTTTCTGCGAGCTCCCCCTGGACGACCAGGTGAGGATGGGCGTGGATGGTGGGCAGTAGTGAGATGGCAAACACTGTTCCTTCTCTCTTTCAGGTGGCCCTGCTCAGAGCCCATGCTGGCGAGCACCTGCTGCTCGGAGCCACCAAGAGATCCATGGTGTTCAAGGACGTGCTGCTCCTAGGTGAGGCGGCTGCCTGCCCTGGCCAGGGCTCCTTCCCATCCTCCCTCCCTCCCAACCCTTCCAGGCAATGACTACATTGTCCCTCGGCACTGCCCGGAGCTGGCGGAGATGAGCCGGGTGTCCATACGCATCCTTGACGAGCTGGTGCTGCCCTTCCAGGAGCTGCAGATCGATGACAATGAGTATGCCTACCTCAAAGCCATCATCTTCTTTGACCCAGGTACAGTGCACACCTCCTAAGCCATCCCTGACTGCCCTCCCTTGCCCACCCTCTTCCATTGTAGATGCCAAGGGGCTGAGCGATCCAGGGAAGATCAAGCGGCTGCGTTCCCAGGTGCAGGTGAGCTTGGAGGACTACATCAACGACCGCCAGTATGACTCGCGTGGCCGCTTTGGAGAGCTGCTGCTGCTGCTGCCCACCTTGCAGAGCATCACCTGGCAGATGATCGAGCAGATCCAGTTCATCAAGCTCTTCGGCATGGCCAAGATTGACAACCTGTTGCAGGAGATGCTGCTGGGAGGTCCGTGCCAAGCCCAGGAGGGGCGGGGTTGGTCTCCATCCTGATCGACCTTCTCTACCTGCAGGGTCCCCCAGCGATGCACCCCATGCCCACCACCCCCTGCACCCTCACCTGATGCAGGAACATATGGGAACCAACGTCATCGTTGCCAACACAATGCCCACTCACCTCAGCAACGGACAGATGTGTGAGTGGCCCCGACCCAGGGGACAGGCAGGTAGCAGCCCCTGTCTGTCTGTTTGTCCTTCCAGCCACCCCTGAGACCCCACAGCCCTCACCGCCAGGTGGCTCAGGGTCTGAGCCCTATAAGCTCCTGCCGGGAGCCGTCGCCACAATCGTCAAGCCCCTCTCTGCCATCCCCCAGCCGACCATCACCAAGCAGGAAGTTATCTAGCAAGCCGCTGGGGCTTGGGGGCTCCACTGGCTCCCCCCAGCCCCCTAAGAGAGCACCTGGTGATCACGTGGTCACGGCAAAGGAAGACGTGATGCCAGGACCAGTCCCAGAGCAGGAATGGGAAGGATGAAGGGCCCGAGAACATGGCCTAAGGGCCACATCCCACTGCCACCCTTGACGCCCTGCTCTGGATAACAAGACTTTGACTTGGGGAGACCTCTACTGCCTTGGACAACTTTTCTCATGTTGAAGCCACTGCCTTCACCTTCACCTTCATCCATGTCCAACCCCCGACTTCATCCCAAAGGACAGCCGCCTGGAGATGACTTGAGGCCTTACTTAAACCCAGCTCCCTTCTTCCCTAGCCTGGTGCTTCTCCTCTCCTAGCCCCTGTCATGGTGTCCAGACAGAGCCCTGTGAGGCTGGGTCCAATTGTGGCACTTGGGGCACCTTGCTCCTCCTTCTGCTGCTGCCCCCACCTCTGCTGCCTCCCTCTGCTGTCACCTTGCTCAGCCATCCCGTCTTCTCCAACACCACCTCTCCAGAGGCCAAGGAGGCCTTGGAAACGATTCCCCCAGTCATTCTGGGAACATGTTGTAAGCACTGACTGGGACCAGGCACCAGGCAGGGTCTAGAAGGCTGTGGTGAGGGAAGACGCCTTTCTCCTCCAACCCAACCTCATCCTCCTTCTTCAGGGACTTGGGTGGGTACTTGGGTGAGGATCCCTGAAGGCCTTCAACCCGAGAAAACAAACCCAGGTTGGCGACTGCAACAGGAACTTGGAGTGGAGAGGAAAAGCATCAGAAAGAGGCAGACCATCCACCAGGCCTTTGAGAAAGGGTAGAATTCTGGCTGGTAGAGCAGGTGAGATGGGACATTCCAAAGAACAGCCTGAGCCAAGGCCTAGTGGTAGTAAGAATCTAGCAAGAATTGAGGAAGAATGGTGTGGGAGAGGGATGATGAAGAGAGAGAGGGCCTGCTGGAGAGCATAGGGTCTGGAACACCAGGCTGAGGTCCTGATCAGCTTCAAGGAGTATGCAGGGAGCTGGGCTTCCAGAAAATGAACACAGCAGTTCTGCAGAGGACGGGAGGCTGGAAGCTGGGAGGTCAGGTGGGGTGGATGATATAATGCGGGTGAGAGTAATGAGGCTTGGGGCTGGAGAGGACAAGATGGGTAAACCCTCACATCAGAGTGACATCCAGGAGGAATAAGCTCCCAGGGCCTGTCTCAAGCTCTTCCTTACTCCCAGGCACTGTCTTAAGGCATCTGACATGCATCATCTCATTTAATCCTCCCTTCCTCCCTATTAACCTAGAGATTGTTTTTGTTTTTTATTCTCCTCCTCCCTCCCCGCCCTCACCCGCCCCACTCCCTCCTAACCTAGAGATTGTTACAGAAGCTGAAATTGCGTTCTAAGAGGTGAAGTGATTTTTTTTCTGAAACTCACACAACTAGGAAGTGGCTGAGTCAGGACTTGAACCCAGGTCTCCCTGGATCAGAACAGGAGCTCTTAACTACAGTGGCTGAATAGCTTCTCCAAAGGCTCCCTGTGTTCTCACCGTGATCAAGTTGAGGGGCTTCCGGCTCCCTTCTACAGCCTCAGAAACCAGACTCGTTCTTCTGGGAACCCTGCCCACTCCCAGGACCAAGATTGGCCTGAGGCTGCACTAAAATTCACTTAGGGTCGAGCATCCTGTTTGCTGATAAATATTAAGGAGAATTCATGACTCTTGACAGCTTTTCTCTCTTCACTCCCCAAGTCAAGGGGAGGGGTGGCAGGGGTCTGTTTCCTGGAAGTCAGGCTCATCTGGCCTGTTGGCATGGGGGTGGGACAGTGTGCACAGTGTGGGGGCAGGGGAGGGCTAAGCAGGCCTGGGTTTGAGGGCTGCTCCGGAGACCGTCACTCCAGGTGCATTCTGGAAGCATTAGACCCCAGGATGGAGCGACCAGCATGTCATCCATGTGGAATCTTGGTGGCTTTGAGGACATTCTGGAAAATGCCACTGACCAGTGTGAACAAAAGGGATGTGTTATGGGGCTGGAGGTGTGATTAGGTAGGAGGGAAACTGTTGGACCGACTCCTGCCCCCTGCTCAACACTGACCCCTCTGAGTGGTTGGAGGCAGTGCCCCAGTGCCCAGAAATCCCACCATTAGTGATTGTTTTTTATGAGAAAGAGGCGTGGAGAAGTATTGGGGCAATGTGTCAGGGAGGAATCACCACATCCCTACGGCAGTCCCAGCCAAGCCCCCAATCCCAGCGGAGACTGTGCCCTGCTCAGAGCTCCCAAGCCTTCCCCCACCACCTCACTCAAGTGCCCCTGAAATCCCTGCCAGACGGCTCAGCCTGGTCTGCGGTAAGGCAGGGAGGCTGGAACCATTTCTGGGCATTGTGGTCATTCCCACTGTGTTCCTCCACCTCCTCCCTCCAGCGTTGCTCAGACCTCTGTCTTGGGAGAAAGGTTGAGATAAGAATGTCCCATGGAGTGCCGTGGGCAACAGTGGCCCTTCATGGGAACAATCTGTTGGAGCAGGGGGTCAGTTCTCTGCTGGGAATCTACCCCTTTCTGGAGGAGAAACCCATTCCACCTTAATAACTTTATTGTAATGTGAGAAACACAAAACAAAGTTTACTTTTTTGACTCTAAGCTGACATGATATTAGAAAATCTCTCGCTCTCTTTTTTTTTTTTTTTTTTTTTTTTGGCTACTTGAGTTGTGGTCCTAAAACATAAAATCTGATGGACAAACAGAGGGTTGCTGGGGGGACAAGCGTGGGCACAATTTCCCCACCAAGACACCCTGATCTTCAGGCGGGTCTCAGGAGCTTCTAAAAATCCGCATGGCTCTCCTGAGAGTGGACAGAGGAGAGGAGAGGGTCAGAAATGAACGCTCTTCTATTTCTTGTCATTACCAAGCCAATTACTTTTGCCAAATTTTTCTGTGATCTGCCCTGATTAAGATGAATTGTGAAATTTACATCAAGCAATTATCAAAGCGGGCTGGGTCCCATCAGAACGACCCACATCTTTCTGTGGGTGTGAATGTCATTAGGTCTTGCGCTGACCCCTGAGCCCCCATCACTGCCGCCTGATGGGGCAAAGAAACAAAAAACATTTCTTACTCTTCTGTGTTTTAACAAAAGTTTATAAAACAAAATAAATGGCGCATATGTTTTCTAAGTCCTTGGATAAGTATCTTTTCTTTCAGGTATCAGAAATAAGACTGAATCTTCTGGTTCTACTTGGGGGTTAAAAAATTTTTTTTAAAGGAAGAATGAGAATAGTTTTATAGTTCTTTGTGATGTGCAGAATGTTTTTGTGTCCATTATAATTTTTCAGTCTTCACATCAAGAGGTAAGCAGTTAGACATGATTACTCCCACTTTCCAGATGAGGAGACTGAGGCTTGGGGGAAGTGACTTCTCTTGGAAGGCAGAGGTGGACATCTAACCCTGGTCTCTTGATTCCAAGTACTTAGTATATCGAGAGAGTGAAAGTTGATCCCCCTTCTTGAAGAGGGGAGTGATGAGGGGAGAGTGCAATGGCAAGATCTGGAAGAATGGCAAGAGGGTCCAAGGGTCTGTCATCCTCCACCAAGGTTCAAGACAGAACCTTTTGCTGGGTCACCTCAATCTGCCAGCAATGGAAGATGAGTAGCTGTGGGGACATTTCATAAAAGCAAGTGGTTTTTTTGTTTTGTTTTGTTTTGTTTTTTGTTTTTTTTTCTAGAACAAGGCTGTGCACAGTGGCTCACCTCTGTAATCCCAGCACTTTGGGAGGCTGAGGCGGGAGGATCACTTGAGCTCAGGAGTTCGAGACCAGCCAGAGCAATATAAGGAGACCCCATCTCTACAAAAAATTTAAAAATTAGCCAGGTATAGTGGTGTGTGCCTATAGTACCAGCTACTCTGAAGGCTGAGGTGGGAAGATTGCTTCAGCCCAGGAGTTCGAGGATGCAGTGAGCTATGAATGCAACACTGCACTACAGCCTGGATGAAAGAACAAGACTCTGTCTCAAAACATAAATAATAAGTAAAAAGAATAAAAGCAAGAGATGCACTTGAGAATCTCCAGCCAGATCTGTAGCCACTGGGCTTCTCTCCAAGGCTAAACTATTACAGGAGGGTGGCCTTGTGTCTCGGTCACCACAGACCACAGCGTTCCATTCACTCGGGGTTGTGCTGGAGCTGGCTTGTGAGAACTGACTGTTAGCTTCTCTTCCCAACTCCATGTTTGCCAGTGCCACACTGATAGCTTGAAATTGGTTATTGCCGGAGTGTTTACACCACAAGGACTAGCAAACTCTACAAATCCGGGCTTTTGTTCCTGGAGAGCCCGTTGTTAACATTCACCAGCACACCACAGCATTCGGCAATGGCTGGACCATGGGATGCCTACATATGGGGACATCCTCCTTGGGGATGAGGGTAGAGCAGGGCGATCCTTTCACCTCTTCCTTAAGGGAGGGGACAAAAGTTCTGGTCTGGGAAGCACACGTTTTGCTGATCAGCGTAACCTTGGGCAGGTCACTCCACCACTCCGAGCCTCATCTGTAAAGTGGGAATGATATCTCCCTCCAGGGCAGATGTCAGGATTCAATGGAATGAGATCACAGTAACTGTGAGAGCTCCCGTTACATGAGGAGTACAAGTGAACTCTTCATGCGCCCCTTTTTAGCGAGAAGTTAACCATTAAACTCTCCAGGCTTCAGAGCACCCATTCGCTGTCTACCTGATCCCTAGGGCCGCTCCCGCCTTCCCCTGTGCCTTCCCTCCACTAGTCAGCACCAGGAAATGTTTTCGATAACGTTGCAACGGAGGCCTTGTTCATGCTGCCGCCATCGGGGACAAGCGCGGGGGGGGGGGGGTGGAGGCCAGAGGAGACTATTTCAGTCCTAAATTGTGCTTAATAAACCCATATCAAAACCATAAACCCTTGGCTGCCATAAATTCCTCTACCCTTGG